CTCCTCAGCCCGGATCAGAGCCGAAGAACGAGGGCAGTTTGGGTTGAGAAGGATTCTCCAGTGTAACCGAGAAGCGAGCGTCCAGGAGGCTGTTGGGGAGGTCGGCACTGTGGGCTTCCTGGCCTTCGTTTGCTGTTTCGAGGGCCAGGACCTCGTGTGTTCCCGTCCGCCCCTCTGGGACGGCGCCAGCCCGGCAGGCCGCCGACCGTCCTGGGGCTCCCGCGCAGCGCGATGCCGGCCTCGTCCACCGTCCACGTGCTGCAGCTGCTGCGGGAGCTGCTCGCCTTCGTGCTCCTCAGCTACACGGTGCTCATCGGGGCGCTGCTGCTGGCCGGCTGGACCACTTACTTCCTGGTGCTGAAGTGACAGCGCCGTCGCCGCGCCCGGCCCCGCCTCCCGCCCGGCCCCGCCTCCCGCCCGGCCCCGCCTCCCTAACTCACCAGGAAATTCCCTTCAAGCCCTGGCCCGAACTGAGTCCCCGCCCACCCGCCAGCGTCACGGCGCCCGACTCAGCTCCGCGCCGGACCCACCTCCGCGCCCTCAGGCCCTGCATATGCCCCGCCCCGCGCGGAAGTTCCGGCGGTTGGTTGCCTTGCGCGGCCGTTACAGCCTTTGCCCTAAGCCTCGCCCCCTTTCCCCCTGCCTGCCCAATCCCGACTGCTTCCTTGGGTGGGGGCGTGGCTATGGGGCGAGGCGCTCTCAGGTGGAGGCCGTGCCCCGCTCCGCGCTCACGAAGCTGCGTCACTTCCGGCGTGTGCGTCTGGCGTCCGCGCGCTGCACAATGGCGGCTCTGAAGAGTTGGCTGTCGCGCAGCGTAACTTCATTCTTCAGGTACCGCTGCGGCCGCGTAGAGGGGACAGGACCAGAGGGAGGGACCGACGCGGACAGCGCTGTGGCCCGGCCCACGGCGCCCGCCTTCCTTACGCGCTCATCTCTCGTCCGCCCAGCTGGGTCGCGGCGTCTCGCTCCGGTCGGGAGGACTGAGGACAGCCCCGCCTCCGCCCCCTGGGTCAAGCCCGGCTTCCTTTTCAGTTCGTCCATCTTCTAGAAACGAGTCCCCGAGACCCCGGGCTGCCTTCTTGGGGCTGCTCCGCCTCCTGACCAGCCCTCGTCAGCCACTCGAAGTCCCTGAGGAGACGTGGAGAGGAGGAGGGACACGGCATGGGGGGAGTCCGGGAAGGGAGACGAGCGTCTGAAGACGTCCTCCCGAGGGCAGAAGGGGCCGGGGGAGCTGGCGCAGGGCTCTCTACCTAGCGCTGCAGGCTCCTGGGCGATTGTAGCGGGACCGTCACACACAACTGGCACCCAGGCCAGGGGTCCAGAGCTAAATTCTGCCTGCAGGAGCGGTTATTGTGGCATCCGTTTCTAAAAAGTTTAAAGGCAACATTTTATTTTATTTTAATTTTTTTGAGACAAGATCTGCCTCTGTCGCCCAGGCTGGAGTGCAGTGGCGAGATCTCAGCTCACTGCAACCTGTGCCTCCCGGCTTCAAGCGATTCTCAGCCTCAGCCTCCCGAGTAGCTGGGATTGCAGGCGCCCGCCACCACGCCCGGCTAATTTTTTTTTTTCTTTTTGTTTTGTTTGAGACTCAGTCTCGCTCTGTTGCCCAGGCTGAAGTGCAGTGGGGCGCTCTCGGCTCACTGCAACCTCTGCCTCCCAGGTTCAAGCGATTCTCCTGCCTCAGCCTCCCGAGTAGCTGGGATTACAGGAGCGTGCCACCACTCCGGGCTAATTTTTGTGTTTTAAGTAGAGATGGGGTTTCACCATGTTGGTCAGGCAGATTTCGAATTCCTGACCTCAAGTGATCCACCCGCCTCGGCCTTTATTTACTTATTTTTTTTTAATAGACACGGGGTCATGTTGCCAGCCATGTTGCCCAGGCTGGTCGTGAACTCCTGGGCTCAAGTGATCCTCCCGCCTTGCCCTTGGCCTTCCAAGTGCTAGGATTACAGGCGTGAGCCACCAACACCCTGCCTGAGGCAACATTTTAAACTTGGTGTATGTTGAAAATTTCAAAACCCCTCAGCTGTCCTGCATCCTCATTTAGGTTCCTGCTTGGCTCGAGTTTGAGTTTACAGCCCCTGCAAGTAAATCCAAGAGCCTGTTACAGATTGGCGGTCGTGCCTTATGAAATCTGACTTCTACTTCCAGGTACAGACAGTGTTTGTGTGTTCCTGTTGTGGAGAGGTTGAGTGACAATGTTTGTGTCTTTCAGAAATCAGAGCCTCATTCCCTTAGTAGTGAAGCATTGATGAGGAGAGCAGTGTCTTTGGTAACAGATAGCACCTCTACCTTTCTCTCTCAGACCACATATGCGTTGATTGAAGCTATTACTGAATATACTAAGGTATGTCTCCTCTTAACTCTTGATCTTCTAAATTTACTCAGACTTGTTCATTCTCTATTTGTAGGCTGTTTATACCTTAACTTCTCTTTACCGACAATATACAAGTTTACTTGGGAAAATGAATTCAGAGGAGGAAGATGAAGTGTGGCAGGTGATCATAGGAGCCAGAGCTGAGGTAAGCAGAAAGTTCTAGGCATTTCTGTGTTAGCTGTCTGAAGCACTTTGCTTGATTTATATAGATGACTTCAAAACACCAAGAGTACTTGAAGCTGGAAACCACTTGGATGACTGCAGTTGGTCTTTCAGAGATGGCAGCAGAAGCTGCATATCAAACTGGTAGGTTCAAGTTTTGTGTTGGGTTTTTTTTTCTGCTCAACCCGATTGTCCCATCTTTTGGCAGGCGCAGATCAGGCCTCTATAACCGCCAGGAATCACATTCAGCTGGTGAAACTGCAGGTGGAAGAGGTGCACCAGCTCTCCCGGAAAGCAGAAACCAAGCTGGCAGAAGCACAGATAGAAGAGCTCCGTCAGAAAACACAGGAGGAAGGGGAGGAGCGGGCTGAGTCGGAGCAGGAGGCCTACCTGCGTGAGGATTGAGGGCCTGAGCACACTGCCCTGTCTCCCCACTCAGTGGGGAAAGCAGGGGCAGATGCCACCCTGCCCAGGGTTGGCATGACTGTCTGTGCACCGAGAAGAGGCGGCAGATCCTGCCCTGGCCAATCAGGCGAGACGCCTTTGTGAGCTGTGAGTGCCTCCTGTGGTCTCAGGCTTGCGCTGGACCTGGTTCTTAGCCCTTGGGCACTGCACCCTGTTTAACATTTCACCCCACTCTGTACAGCTGCTCTTACCCATTTTTTTTACCTCACACCCAAAGCATTTTGCCTACCTGGGTCAGAGAGAGGAGTCCTTTTTGTCATGCCCTTAAGTTCAGCAACTGTTTAACCTGTTTTCAGTCTTATTTACGTCGTCAAAAATGATTTAGTACTTGTTCCCTCTGTTGGGATGCCAGTTGTGGCAGGGGGAGGGGAACCTGTCCAGTTTGTACGATTTCTTTGTATGTATTTCTGATGTGTTCTCTGATCTGCCCCCACTGTCCTGTGAGGACAGCTGAGGCCAAGGAGTGAAAAACCTATTACTACTAAGAGAAGGGGTGCAGAGTGTTTACCTGGTGCTCTCAACAGGACTTAACATCAACAGGACTTAACACAGGCCTCTTGTTCCTTCCTTTCTTTCCGTTTCTCTATTGTATCCAAAGGAGAAGAGTGTAAGATTTTGTTTGCATCTGAAAGAGAAAATGCGTCTCTCCTGGGGTCCTATGCAGCCTCCTTCCTTGAGGTCCCAG